ATATATATATATTTGTGTTTGTGTGTGTGTGTGTGTGTGTATTACATAAATACATACTGCTTCATGGCTTTTACTCATATTTTAACATCAGAATTATTTTGGGTAGTTCTAGACCTATGGATGCTGATCAGTTGACACTTGTCTTGTTAGTATTTGGTTCTTTCAATAAAGGATTATTTGCTCCTAATTCTTATTCAAAGTATTTTAAAATTTTTATAAATGAACACTATATTGTTCAATAAATAGCAAGTAGCAGTAAAATAATATAATACAGATTCATTTTGTTATTTTTGGAATCATATATGAATGTATCTAGATAGTTTCCAACACTATATTGAACTTTACAGGTTTTTCTAAAATTTATTTCCTTAAAATGCAATAGTTAATATTAAAATTACATATATATAAATATAGGAAAATTAAGTGCAAAAATGATGGTGAATATATTTCTCCAAAGACTTTTATTGGTGGATAATGAATTCTTTTCTAAATATATTTAAAATAATTTTTTTTTAATTTGTGTATTTTTAGTAGAGACGGGGTTTCGCCATGTTGGGCAGCCTGGTCTCGAATTCCTGACCTCAAGTGATCTGCCTGCCTTAGCCTCCCAAAGTGCTGGGATTAGAGGCATGAGCCACCAGGCCCAGCCCCTAAATACATTATTTTTTAATATAAGAGCAGATAAACAGTAGTTGAAATATTCTTTTAAAATTGTATGGATACACATAGAACCTAGCAATTTAAGATAGGAAACTAGGGCTGGAGCACCTGAAAGAGTTTCCATGTTAACAACAATTAAGCAGAAAATAAATGATTAACTTTATGGGTAATCAACTTAGCTTTCCATAAGTCATCAGCTTTTTCAAAAGATTACATTTCTTTCATTAGTTGGCTACTTTATGTGTCTTAAATCAACATACAACTGGGGATTAGGTTAATGGTTCTACTTATTTTGTGCAATAATTCTGCCTACTCACCTATGACTGATAACTAAGTATAAATACAGTATCTCAAGTCATGCTGTATCCAGATTTGCTTTTACATTTTCTTGCCTGAGTCTGAGGTGAACAGTGAACATATTTACATTTGATTTAACAGTGAACCTTAATTCTTTCTGGCTTCACAGTGAAACAAGTTTATGCAATCGATCAAATATTTTCATCCCTGAGGTTAACAATTACCATCAAAATGTTTTGTGGAGACTATGTGAGTATAATGCTTATTTCTGTAAAGCTTTTTACAATCACTTTCTCATTGATTTTCCCACCAGGTGCAAGGAACCATCTTCCCAGCTCCCAATTTCAATCCCATAATGGATGCCCAAATGCTAGGAGGAGCACTCCAAGGATTTGGTAAGTCTGATTATTTCTACCATCTTTTATTGTTTACTAATCTTCAAATATTATTCTTTTCCAGACTGTGACAAAGACATGCTGATCAACATTCTGACTCAGCGCTGCAATGCACAAAGGATGATGATTGCAGAGGCATACCAGAGCATGTATGGCCGGGTAAGGCCACTTTATCTTGACCTATTTCTAGGTCTCCCTCCCTGCTTGCCCCCGCCCCCAACAGGCCCAGTGTGTGTTGTTCTCCTCCATGTGTCCATGTGTTCTCATCATTCAGCTCCTACTTGTAAGTGAAACATACAGTGTTTGATTTTCTGTTATAATAAATATATGTACTTTTTCCTCCACAGGACCTGATTGGGGATATGAGGGAGCAGCTTTCGGATCACTTCAAAGATGTGATGGCTGGCCTCATGTACCCACCACCACTGTATGATGCTCATGAGCTCTGGCATGCCATGAAGGTAGTGATCTGATCCAAAAATATGCCTGTAACCCTTACATTTATCTCTTTTTTCCTTTCTCTAGGGAGTAGGCACTGATGAGAATTGCCTCATTGAAATACTAGCTTCAAGAACAAATGGAGAAATTTTCCAGATGCGAGAAGCCTACTGCTTGCGTAAGGAAATATACATATGTGAATATATTTTAAAATCATACCTTTAACATGTTTTCTTATACAGAATACAGCAATAACCTCCAAGAGGACATTTATTCAGAGACCTCAGGACACTTCAGAGATACTCTCATGAACTTGGTCCAGGTATGGCATTCCAAAATTTACATTACTTTGCAATTTACATGGAAAACCTGTGCTTACTTTACAGGGGACCAGAGAGGAAGGATATACAGACCCTGCGATGGCTGCTCAGGATGCAATGGTAACTAGAACCAGTTCTCAGACTGACTGCAATGATGCTACTTCTCTGCTGGCTAATGTTCCAGGTCCTATGGGAAGCCTGTCAGCAGAAGACGGGGGAGCACAAAACCATGCTGCAAATGATCCTGTGCAACAAGAGCTACCAGCAGCTGCGGCTGGGTAATTATTAACTGGGTTTCGTTCCAGCTACTAATCTCCTTTGAATTACATCAATTTGTTAAAGTTTTCCAGGAATTTCAAAATATTTCTGGGCAAGATATGGTAGATGCCATTAATGAATGTTATGATGGATACTTTCAGGAGCTGCTGGTTGCAATTGGTAAGTAATAAATTATTTGAAGCACAACAGACATGTTTCTTCTTCTCTCTCTGATTTCTCCTAGTTCTCTGTGTTCGAGACAAACCAGCCTATTTTGCTTATAGATTATATAGTGCAATTCATGTAAGTAAGACATATATTTTTAAAATTTCTCCTCTCATTTCTCCCACTTTTCTGTATCTTTTAGGACTTTGGTTTCCATAATAAAACTGTAATCAGGATTCTCATTGCCAGAAGTGAAATAGACCTGCTGACCATAAGGAAACGATACAAAGAGCGATATGGAAAATCCCTATTTCATGATATCAGAGTAAGTTTCCGACACATGATTTATTTGGACCCTTATTTCAAATATATTATATTTTTCTTTTCAGAATTTTGCTTCAGGGCATTATAAGAAAGCACTGCTTGCCATCTGTGCTGGTGATGCTGAGGACTACTAAAATGAAGAGGACTTGGAGTACTGTGCACTCCTCTTTCTAGACACTTCCAAATAGAGATTTTCTCACAAATTTGTACTGTTCATGGCACTATTAACAAAACTATACAATCATATTTTCTCTTCTATCTTTGAAATTATTCTAAGCCAAAGAAAACTATGAATGAAAGTATATGATACTGAATTTGCCTACTATCCTGAATTTGCCTACTATCTAATCAGCAATTAAATAAATTGTGCATGATGGAATAATAGAAAAATTGCATTGGAATAGATTTTATTTAAATGTGAACCATCAACAACCTACAACAAGAGAGTCTGCTCAAGGCCGTCTTTAT